CCATATTAAAATATATTCTTTAGAAAATATCAGTGACCCAGTCTTATAGACCAAAACACTAATTAAAATACATCAGCATACAGCAAGAATGATCATTTTATTATACATATATATATTTTGAGATGGAGTTTCACTCTTGTTGCCCAGCTGGAGTGCAACGGCTCGATCTCGGCTCACTGCAACCTCCGCCACTGTGATTCAAGCCATTGTCCTGCCTCAGCCTCCAGAAGTAGTTGGGATTACAGGCATCCGACCCCACGCCCAGCTAATTTTTGTATTTTTAGTAGAGACAGGGTTTCACCACGTTGGCCAGGCTGATCTCAAACTGCTGACCTCAGGTGATCCACCTGCCTTGGCCTCCCAAAGTGCCATTTTATTATGTTCATATTATCAATACAGACTTTACAAAAAGTTTTAGCTTTAATATGTAATTATATCATTTTAATTTTTAGAACTAATTTCCTTTCCAAAATGAATTTTGAATTGCACTTTATTGGCCCACCAATATAAAGTCTCAAAATCTCAAAAAATAAGAAAACGTATAATTTTAATTAATTACATTGCCCTCTTTCACTCTCAAGGGTCTCAGTTTGGGCAAAATATTATGTGGTCATCATAATTAGCATCCTAGTATGCTTAGGAGAGATCAGATGGGCTACACGGGATTTATGACTTGCTTTGGGTTACAGGCAATCTCAAACTTTCCTAATCACCAAGTGGGATAAAGAAGTAACACGGAGCCAGGGGGCTTGCCAAGAGATAGCTGCGACATGGAAGGAAAAGATCCCAACAGGTGTCACTAGGAATTATGTTGGTAGGTAGGAACACCCATCTCAATTCTTTTGTTTGATTCATTACAGAGGGACTTATATTAGAAGAACTCTCCTAATGGCTGTCTTTTTAGTTCCTCCCGTGGAGATAGCAATCATCTATCTGATTGGTCAGTTTGGAACGCGCAGTCCTTCATGTGACCGCCTCTTCCTTTCACCTAAGGCGGAAACTGCTCACAGGAAGTACCTGTTTTACCCGACCCCTCCAGGCTGTAAAACGGAAAGGTTCGGAATTTGCCTCTGCGCCGTCTTTTTTTGCCTGTTACCTGTGACGTCCTTGGTAAGTTTGTCTCATTCTGGGGTTCGTTGTCAAAGTGATTTTCATTTTTTTTGACCATTTTTAGGAATTTATTACTGTTATCTCCATTTGAGTTCTAGCTGCTCTTTTTATATGATGGAGTTGAATCTTTTGCCTATCATGTGAGTTTGAAATATTTTTTCTCTAGTGTGTCATGATAGAGATACAGCTCACCTTTTTTTGCAGATGATTATTCTTTTGGCTCTTTACAATGTAGCTAGGAAAAATTTGTCTTTGATGTGATATAATATCTGAATCCCTGGAGGAACTACAGTCATGCATCGCTGAACAGCAAGGATATATGTTCTGAAAAATGCATCATTAGGTGAGTTCATCATTCTACAAACATCATACAGTTTAGTGTAATATTGCTTTTCTTTTCTTTTTAGTCTATACCATAATCTATAACAGTGGTACCAGTGGCCCCGGTAGTTAATATCACAGTCATGAAGACTCACAGCCTATTGTAGCTAGCAAGAGGGAATCCATGACTCCTCTGGGAAGAAAGGTGATCATCTTTTCTTTGACATTGGTATGTTGATCAATTCATTCTGTGGAACCTGTCTGACACTAATTTTCTAATTGCATTTTTTTAGGAAGCAGAATCTGAAACTTTCTGAGGAGAGCATTTGAGCTTCAGATTTCTAACAGGTAACGAGAAAATATGGAAAAGACCCACACTAGACATCAATGCATATCTTTTCTCTCTTTCCAGCCTCTTTGCAACAAAATAGACCAGTAGCTGAAGGCAACTGCAATCCTTCATGATGTTTCCCTTGGCCAGAAATGCACTAAGCAGTCTCAAGATTCAAAGCATTCTGCAAAGCATGGCAAGACATAGCCATGTAAAACACTCACCAGATTTTCATGATAAATATGGTAATGCTGTGCTAGCCAGTGGAACTGCTTTCTGTGTTGCTACATGGGTGTTTACAGCCACTCAGATTGGAATAGAATGGAACCTATCCCCTGTTGGCAGAGTTACCCCAAAAGAGTGGAAACATCAGTAACCATCACAGTTGCTGTAATGACAGAATTGTTTAAAAAACCAACTTGTCATGTAAGCACTCTACTGCTTATTAAAATATAGCACAATTGAAAAAATAAAATGTGTTTTAAATCTTTAAAAAGTCATTGCAAATGGTCATTATATTGCCTGGGA